TGAGCTGAGATCGCGCCACTGCACTCCAGCCTGGGCCACAGAGGGAGACTCCGTCTCAATTTAAAAAAAAAAAAAAAAAAAAAAAAAGGAGCCTCTGAGGGGCCCTCTGGGACTGCAGTAGGTCACACATGCTCCCTGCTTATTAGCATAGAACGCCCCGGTGATTCATGCAATGGAATGTTTCAGCCAAGGATGTCACCTAATAGAGGATATGTTGATACAGCTTTATCTGAGAAGTTACATAATCGTCCTAGTGTGGAAATGCCATAAAGGAATTTCTGGCTTGAATAAAAGAGGTGTGTATCCCCTGGGAAGTACTCCACAAAGGGTATGAGGAGATTTTCAGTGAGAAGCTGACTACCCCAGACTGGGCAAGTGACTTGTTAAAAACAGGGCTCAATGGAGGCTCTCTGAGGACAGTGACTGCGCCCACTTTGATTTGGTAAGGCTTTGACTCCTGCTCGAGAGAGTCCAGGGACCCCTAGACCTGCCTGTCCTTCCACAGGGAAGAGCGACCTTTCTGTATCTAGCCTCCTGGGATAGAAAGGTCCCTACCTTGAGTCCTCTCTGCTTCGTTCTTTCAGGTCACACATTTATTTCTGCAAGCCTTCAGACCTTCCATTCTCTTTCTGCCCTAGAGAGCAGAATGAATCCTTCCCCCGATTTTGTTGGAATTCTCTGAAAGAAATCCTGCCAAGTCTCCCACTCTGGAATACCACCCCCAGCACCCAATCTTCCCTCGACCTCGCCTCCCATCGCCCCACCAGCGCCCAGGACGTGGCAGGAGGAAGGAGGCTGGAGGGAGGGGCGCGGGTGGCACGAGCACCTGTCACCTGACCGGCTCGGGCCCTCACTTCTCCAGCCCCGGCCCTGCCCACCCTCTGGCCGGTGAGAGCCGACAGGGCCCCCGCCCTCCCGGACCCGGACAGGCCCGTCCCTCCCGCCCCGGCCTCCGCCACCGTCCAATGGCCGAGGGGCAGGGCCCGCTGAGCAAGCCGCGGCAGCCCCGCCGGGTCCCCGCCCTGTTCCCGGTTCCCGAGCCGGGCCCCGGAGGCCTTTAAATGCTGCCCAGGGCCGACGCGGCACGGCCCTCGCCACTTTTCTTGGTCGGGCAGCGGCAGCGGCAGCGGCAGCAAGCAGCCCCGTCGGCCCGGGTCCGGGGCCGTTCTGGGCCGCGGCAAGCACCTTCGCCCTCCCAGCTCGCGCTGCCTCCCTCCCCTCCCCTCCTCCCAGGCTCTGCCTGCCAGGTCGGCGCCGGGCCCCGGGCGCGCGCGCGCGCGCCCCCTCGTGTGTGCGCGCGCCCGCCGCCAGCTCGGACCCGCGCCCCCGCCCCCGCCCCGCGCAGGACAGCCCCGGGATCCCCGCCCGCGCGCCGCGTCCCACGTACCCCGCCGCGCCGGGCAAGAAGATGGCGGGATCAGTGGCCGACAGCGATGCCGTGGTGGTGAGTGTGGCAGGGCGCGCGCGAGGCGCCCCTGGAAAGCCAATCTGTGTACTTCTATTTTTAGAAACTAGATGATGGCCATTTAAACAACTCTTTGAGCTCTCCAGTTCAAGCGGACGTGTACTTCCCACGACTGGTAAATGATTTTGCTCTGTGTCTCTGCCTGTAAAAATTCATTTTTCTTCTCCCACCCTTTTCAGATAGTTCCATTTTGTGGGCACATTAAAGGTGGCATGAGACCAGGCAAGAAGGTGTTAGTGATGGGCATCGTAGACCTCAACCCAGAGAGGTAAGGCAGAGTCTTTGTCAGGACAGAACTATACCCTTAATCAGTGGGATGATTTTCTTTTCAGCTTTGCAATCAGCTTGACCTGTGGGGACTCAGAAGACCCTCCTGCCGATGTGGCAATCGAACTCAAAGCTGTGTTCACAGATCGGCAGCTACTCAGAAATTCTTGTATATCTGGGGAGAGGGGTGAAGAACAGTCAGCAATCCCTTACTTTCCATTCATTCCAGACCAGCCATTCAGGGTGAGTACCTCGAGTGCCTCGGCTCCAGCCACGAAATTGTGGATTATTATTTTGTTTCTTCCAGGTGGAAATTCTTTGTGAGCACCCACGTTTCCGAGTGTTTGTGGATGGACACCAACTTTTTGATTTTTACCATCGCATTCAAACGTTATCTGCAATTGACACCATAAAGATAAATGGAGACCTCCAGATCACCAAGCTTGGCTGATTTAAACCACCTCTATTTCAAATAGGATCACGTGCCACAACTATCTGACTGTTGGTCTGGAAGAAGTGTCCTAGCAAGATCTGGAGACTTAAAAAGAAAACAAAAACAAATGGCAAGTTTCACTTAAGGGTGGTTTGCCCTTAAGAAGAAAGCTGTTGGGACAAAGACACCGAGCCATTATACCCAGAATAAAATAATACATTTATGCTGGATTTTATTCAGACCAAACTAAAATGGATTTGTGATGATTTGTGATTTGGTAGCAAATTATTCATCTTTTCAAAGCAAGGCAATGCTTAGAAACAGAAGTGCTAAAGACACTTAAAAAGCCAACAACAACGGTACAGTGAAATCAATGCATTTCTGCACTAAAGTGGAATTGTGTAGCACAACCAATATTTTAGTCAGGGTATTTACATAGAATGTAGGTTGTTCAAGGTTTGACTTTTTTTTTGTTTTTTGTTTTTGTTTTTGTTTTTGTTTTGCACAGCATAATGTTAATTCAGATTGTTGAAGCTTTCTTGTAGTTATTTATTTATACTCAATGTATGTATTAAAGAATGAACAATGTCTCAAGAACAGCAAGTTGTAAACTTTTGAATGTATAAATATCTTAGGTCCAAGGGGAGAAAATTACATATTACAATTATGAAACAGGTGAATTTCTGCTTTAAAGAATTGAGATTCTCCATACCCCTAAACTTAGGATCTCTTGATATAAACTGCTGTAAGTGCTTTTGGGAAACCTTTGCAAAACCATTTTGATAAAACTGCTTTCCAAGTTATTGTTGGTTATGTAAAATTCTATTTACATTGCTTTTTCTCCTTACTGGGAATTAGCACATTATTGGCTTCCTTAAGACTAATTATTTCTCTCTTGATTTATATAATAGCTCATTAAGTTGTTATTAATCAAAAACACAAAGAGGTGATTGCTTAGACAATTTTTAAAGTGACTATAGTATAAACTTTTAAAAGAATAATATGAAAATGACTGTGGAATGCAGTGTAAAGCAGAAGCAAACGGCCCTGAATAACTTACTTGGAAGTAATTTATATCAACTTAAGCTGTTAGCTCATTGTATAACTTTTCTTATGTGACCCTCACCAATATCCCTAAGTAATGCCTTTGGAAGCTTCAGAGTAGAAGATGCTTCCTACTGTGTTGGCTCTGAGGAGATAGTAGGATTAGATAGGATCCAGATTAGGAAATGATCCAGTTAGTTTATCTGAAAGGTTAACTCCCAGGACTCCAGGTCTTTGAATCCAGCCAGTAGAGTGAATGCTTCCAATTAAGCTGTAGGTGTTACCCTGCACTTACGGAACTGATCAAACAGGTGACTCCAACAGGAGGTTGCAGTACTGTAAACGTCACCGCAAGGCAAGGGATGCTTAAAGTCCTGGGTTCTGGACTTTAAAAGCTACATTGGCCCTGGAGGGAGGGACCCTTGGCATTGCTTTGATCAGGTAGTGAGGGAAGACAGGGTTCTGGGGTGGGGGTGTATTTATATATAATTTAGGTTTTGTTTGTACAGCATACTGTGTCTTGTAATGACACATCCTTGTCCTGCTTTCCTTTTTTGAGTTTTTTTTTTTTTTTTACACAACATGCAGAGGCACTGAAGTGACCATGTCATTTTCAAGTGTCAAGAATGTAGACAGTGTTTCAGTACCAAAGTCTAAAATAAACTAAAATTATGAATTTTTTATAGGTGATACATTTGGATTCTTCTCAACTTTGAAACTGTTTAGCACAGTTCCATTGTATTATATAAGAAGACACTGTATCCAACAAGACTGGCTGTACATTGAAAAGCTTTATGTACCAGCCAACTTATTTAACCATATTCAGCCTGTTCCGTGGGGGCTGTTCTGTGGTTCCAGGTATTTTCAAGCCTGTGATTAACTTCTCATGGCTTGTCACTTAAAAGTCCCTAAATTTGAGAGACTTAAAGGGCACCTTGAAATACATTTGTGGAGTTTTGATCCAACTTATGGTGGAAGAGCCCCATAGGAAGACTGTTTTGAGTGGCCAACCATTCCCACCCACTGCATAATTCAGCAGAAACTAGAGGAGCAGGGCGTGTACTGATTGGAATTGACACGCTTATTCTGTCTACCTATCAGCTAACTCATTAGCAGCCAAGCCCTTAGGCAGCTTAGTGTGAAAATACAATGTTAACTGTTTGTTTCTCTGTGAGGTTAGTGGGAACCGCTTGGATAAGCCTATTGGGATTAATCTAAATGATGTGATGATTTGATTCAGGTATAGCCCAAATTAGTAAGGGGCTTTAGCTGTAAACTGAAAACAATATTCACACCCTCTCCTGGGCCTGTAAGGTCTAAGGTGAGAATTTCAGGATGGAAAATGCAATGTAAAGCTTCCACAGGAAAGTATTCGGGTATGTAAGGTGTTATTTCTGACCAGAGCCCTAGTTCTGCAATAACCAAAACCAAGGAGTATAAATAACAATCAGGCTCTGGGGGAATAGAAAGCAGGCTTTAGACAATCTGTCCATTTCTACAGTAAAATTGGAGTGAGTGTGTATATCTACTTAAAACTTAATAGAAGTGACTTCTACTTTTTGGGCTATTCCAGAAGTATTTTAAAATTATTATTTAAAATTTTGAAGCCCCATTTCAAATCTTGCCGACCTTAGTTCAAAGCCCCCTGAGAGATCACTTTTAGAATTGAGGATTTGTTAAAATGGCAAGTCATTTCATTTGTGTTAAAAAGAAAATACCCAAAAGGAAGGAGGGAGCCCTGTTTGCCTTGAGATAAACGGCCTTGGCATTTTCTGGCATTAATGTAGAAATAATGTTCCTATGATGACATATTTTCAAAGAAACACTTTCTTATTTACTGTGTGGTGTAAAATGTTGCTAAATGTGTTGTTACATTATGTCACTGCTGAAAGTAATTTGCACTATAATAAAGGAATTTTCTACAAAACAGTTTCCAGTTTATAACATGCTACATTTGGC